GCCTGTTATATGGAAACCCGGGACCCCCGGGGCTACGGTTTCCTTATTTTAGGAATTTCCCCCACCCCCGCCACCCCCGACATCCCCGCTGCCCCCACCACCCCCGGCTCCAGGCCCTTCCCCCCTCAGCCAGTCTGTCCCTTTTCCCAGACCCCAACCCAATGGGGGCTTCCTGCAGGGAAGGGCCGGCTGTTCTAGCCTCCCCATTCACCCCTCACTAGGATTTAGAGTCGGCCGCGCTGCACTCCCGCCCCGCGCGGCCCCTGGGCGCCCGCCCCGGGCATGCTCAGAGCGCGCAGGTCCGGGCGGCGGCGGCGGGGGAGGAGGGAGCGGCCGCCCCCGCCGCCGCCGCGCGCTCGCCGGGCCCGGGCGGAGCTGCGCAGTCCTCTCGCAGCTGCGCCAGGACAGCCGGCGCGCGGCCGTGCCCACAAGTTGCCGGCAGCTGAGCGCCGCGCCTCCTCCTGCTCGCAGCCCCCTACGCCCACCCGGCGGCGGTGGCCAGCGCCAGGACGCACATCCCGCGGACACCGACCCCAGATGTAAAGCGGGACCCCAGCCCCTCGCCCCCCGGCGCGATCGACAGTCTCGCCAGCGTCTCCTCTGCCAAAACCCAGGGCTGGAAGATGTGGCAGCCGGCCACGGAGCGCCTGCAGGTAAGGGGCACCCGGGAGCCGGGGGCCAGCCTGGAGGAGGAGGTGCCCGGGCAGAGGAACCTAGTTTTTGCTTCTGCCTACTTTAGGGGATTTGCCCAAAACCATCTTGTAAGACGCATCGATGGCAACATGATGCTGTCGGTTTACCCAGCGCCAGGAACCCGGCAGGGGTATGGGGATGATGAAATTGATAAACGCACGGGTTCAGGCGTTACAACTTTTGGCTTGGAGGTGCTTGTGTGCGTGTTGGTTGGTACATATAAGGTTGGACTTTCTGACTGGCAATTTAGATTGCATTCCACTGACACAATGCAGTGGTCTGGGGTTAGGATTTTTGAAGCCAGATTTTTTTTTTTTTTTTTTTTTTTTTGTGGTCACCAGGAAAGACAGAACAAGTGATATGTGAAAGCATCCATTTGCCAATATAATGTGGAAATATCAAGCTTGGTTTGGCTTGGTCATGGTATGCTACTTATTTTATTTTTCCCTATTCATTGGTTCTCTCCCTTTATCTTCCTTAAACCCAAGCTCCTTCAGATATTTAAGAATCAAAAGTAGGTTCAGCCAGGAATATTTATGTCCTGGGTTATCCCATCAAAAGTTTTTTACTGCTGTCTCCTGAAATGCCAGACTGCCTTGAATTGGATTCTGGAAGCTGGGGATTTGCGGGAGGCGATTGAAGAGAAAGAGGGACCTTTCCCAGAAGAACTCCTTCAGTGACACGTTGGGCCTTGGGATTGCCCTGGTTGCAAGGTTTGAGGACTGCCTTTTGCTGGCAAATATTGTCAAGAGTCACGGCAGCTACTCTGCCAGATAAAATCCACTGAATCCTGCAGTTAAACTTTTGGCAAGCTAGGAGCCACATTGTTTCGTAGTAAACTTTGAAGACGTGTTTAACTGGTAAAATACAGCACCATTGGAGGCTGAGTGCATCTGAAGACTTAGGACAATGAGGCCAGGCCCTGGCTAGGTTGGAGGCTTCTCAATGAACATTTACAGCCCCAAGCACAGTTTCTCAGATGCAGGGAGAGGCTAACCTTTGTCTAGGAGTCCTCATACAGAGGAACAACCCGCAGAGGGCATTGCATTTAGCAGAAACAGATGCCCCACAGCTCCTTTCCAAAGCTCCCTGGGCCATGATTTGCGGGGAGTGTGTTCAATTTATCAGAGCCTGAGACACCAGACCAGTTCCCCAGGGTCTCAAGTAGAATAAACAAGAAAACCTGCATTTAGCCTTGCAGATGAGGAGGTGGATGACCAACCTCCTAACCCCCTCCTTGTCTTACTAAGAGAATATCAGCACTGGGCTCTGAATGACTGATAGAAGGTGATGTAAATATATTTTGGCAGTGGCACCAGATACCAGTGGCGCATTTGAAGTTCTCCTTCGGTTAAAGGCGTAACTTCTATTCCAAAGGAGCAGAATGATTGAGGGGAGCTGGCAGGTTTCCTGTTCAAGTGCAGAGGGTAGCTTTTGGAAGTCCTTAGAGAGATGTGACCAAAATTCCTTGAGGTGGCTTTTATGGCCTGATGATCTGTACCTCTGAAGAGTTTGTAGATTTTTGACTATTCAAGTTCTTCCTACCGGCCTGTTTCACTTAGGGAATCCTGTGCGCTCTGGAGCATGTGACCCTTGGCAGGTGGGCGCTCTCGCTTGCCTTCCCATAGAGATTGCTCCTCACTAGAAATGTCTCCCCCTTATTTTGTGAAATGTGCACGTGTGCATTTTGGCGTGAGCCTGGTTTATTGCAGTTGGTGTTTGCAATGCGTTTATTTTATTTCAAGGTGTCATGTTGAAAGAACCTGTTTTTAGGCTTTTGAAAGCTCATATAAACAGGGCTTATCACCAATAAGACCGAGTCACTGTTGGAAGGTCCTTACCAACAGGGGGCTCAACTTCATGCTGCCCAAATTTCGATGAGTCTCTTTTGAAAGTACATACATCTCAAGCCTTGAGATTAGAGAAGTGAGACAAATGCGGAAAAATTTTTTTATATCCGTGGCTTCTTCCCAAAGAGTATTGCTTGACTCTCCTTGAAAACACATAATTTATATGTTTTTACTTTTGCCTCTGAGAGAGCTGTTGAGGATGAGATGGTGAGTGAGCTGCTTATCATATTTTATTTACATTCCTTGTGGTTATCTTTGTCACAATCTCTGTTTGCTGTCTGGGGTTTTTTCCTTTTCTTTTCCTTTCACCGTGATATAGAAACATGCCTGTCCGATTCCTCAGTGAGAAGCCACTTTGCCACTCCCAGGCTCTGTGGCCACAGAGATAGCAGTGGATATCATGCTGGATAGGAAACTTGAGAATGAGTTCTGCTCTTTAATGATGTCTGAGCTCCATGTGCCTTTCACAAATCTTTATAAACCTTCTCATTCGACCTCATTAATTTTTTTCTCATTTATCTTTAATACAAACATTCTAATTTAGATGAGCCAGAGTGAAGAAAATTCGTCAAGGAAACATTCCCAGAACTTCCTAATAGGACTAAGGAGTCAATTTATTTTATCAATACCTAGAATCAAAAGAGGGGATGGAAGAAAATAACCAGACCCTTTCTTGATGATATAGTTCATATTCGATGAAGCTGGTTTGAGAAGTCTGTGTCCCAGGGGAGTGTGATAGATCTTTGCGTAGAACAGTCACCCTCTAAATAATGGACTTTTGAGTGTAGCAACTGGCTCCGTTGCTCAGGAAATGGCATCTTTGATCAGGTTTGATTATCATTATTGTTACCCACACTTCTGTGTCCCCACAAAATGATGCTGATATTTTCTGATTTGAGGTTTAGCTGTTTGACCCAAATCCAGCACAGGCAAAGGGACCTATTGCCCTGAGCAGAGCTGCGCTGGGTAATTTCTCATTCAGTCACACAAACCGAGGCAAGTTCATCTGCTCCCTTGAATGTTAAAACTTCTATTGCATCCCACTCGAGCCCTCGCTGGGAGCTTCTGCCATTAAAAATATAATAGGATCAAAAGGGATGTGAAGATTTAATTTACCACCCCAACTTTTTACAGTGAATAAATATGAATTCTTCTCTTTTCACCTTCCCGTCTGCACAGCAGACTTTTTTTTTTTCTTGGAGGTATTGAGGAGTGTTATACATTTTTAAAGAAGCAGATTTGAAACAGACTCCTTTCAGAAAAGTAAAGGAGACTTTTCTGAACAAATAAAAACCCTACTGGTTTTTATGAAATAGAGATGAGATTACCTCTGGCCTTGAAATTTTAAAATTTGTATGAGTTTCTGGATTGACTTGATGATTGTACTGGGTGGATCCCTCAGAAGTAACAAACCCATCCATGCAAGACTGTGTCCCATCCATAGGAACAAGTATTTTCTCAGAGCAAATGTCTTCACTGAGCTACCAGATGCATTTTCTGGAGGCCTTGATAGGAGGAGAAAGATGAATCAAGACTGACTTAGAAACGAAGGAGGTCAACACATCCTTAAAGGTCTTTGGTGTAGTTATTACTAGGATAGAGTGGAATGTGATAGGCGTATGAGTTCTAGCAGATTCTAATTGTGAAGTTTACATGTAACCATCTTCTCATGAGGCATTCTATAAAGGTTCCAATATAATCATCTAGCTGTCTTCACTGAGATTACCATTTCTCCATGGCAGATTCAGAAAAAACAGCTTTTTATTCACAAAGCTGGATTTGAGTTTTGCAGCCTGGGCAATTTTTTCTGTTCCATCCATTACTTCCTTTTTCATCCTCGTTGTGGCCAATGTCTGTGTACTAGCACTTCCACAAGAGGGAGAAACACAGTGAAGAGTAGGGAGGACCCCAGATCCTGAAAAAGCTTTCTTTTGGTTTCTTCTGAAACTTTTGGTTGATGAAGTGGTTGAAGTTTCCAGCTAAATACTATTTGGGGATTTTAGGAGCCAAAGTCCTCCTCTGAGGATTATCTCACCCTTTCTCTGCCTTGTCCTATCTGGTAGATGTTGTCTTGACTTGGAGTGTGGATCGTTCTAGATTTTTCTTCTCTATGATGATGCCACTTTCACTTTTCCCCTGAGAAGTGAGACTGGAGAACCCTCTAAAACGTCAACTGGAGACCATTAGCCCTGGCCCATCAGGCAGGGTGAAAACCGGCAAATCTGATACTTTTCCAGGCTGACCAAATTGACAAAAGGAGCAAGGATTAAGAATGGGAAGATACTAGTAACCTGCTTTTGTGGTGCAGGCACTGTGTGTGGCACTGTGCCGAGGAGCTTTATTTTAACTATCTGGCTCATTTGCATCCTGTAACCACTTTTATCCGCATTTTAGAGAGAAACTGAAGGCCAGAGAGTCGAAGTGATTTGGCCAGCGTTGAGCAGCTAGAAATGAACTGAGCTGGAGTTTGAACCAGACAGTTTGGTTCCAATCCTTACTTCTTAAGCACTTCACCATAGTGCAGAAGGATAAGACAGGCACAGTGCAATGTACATGTTGGTGCTGTTGTTATTAATAAATACAGTTAGAGCAATGACTGTTTTGTGGGCTCAGAGAGGCTGCTGTCCTATTTCTTGCTGAAGCAGTGGGTTGACCAAAGGCTACTCTGTTTTTGGTGGCTCAAATCTTTGGTGGCACATAAGCTGCTGTCTCCTATTGAAGTTAAAATTCACAAGTGCCATTGAAGAGCTTTTCAGCTGAAGCACATAGCATTTATCCAAACTAGAGACCTTGAAAGCCGGTGATTAGGGTGGATTGTGTACACATTCATTCCAAGTTTAGACAAAAAAAAAATGGGGAGAAGGAGGGAGGAGGTTGGAGATTTTCAGAGCGGTTGCTTAGAAAAAAGCAACAGCTATTATTACAGAGGCACAGGTTTCTCACTAAACCCATTCTAGATTTTGTTGTTGTTTTCATCAATTGTAGTTGAGTAAGCACAAAACATCGGGCCCTATTGTTCATAAAGAAAACTAGGAGTTGTCATTAATCCGGGGCCTTAGTCTCCCTCAGGAATAAAATGCTATCTTACATCATTGAGTCTTTCTCCAAGTTTGTCAGCAAATCTCTTTCAAGCGATTTGCAAAATCCTAGCCTGGGAACAAACTCTGTGCCCCTTGCTTAACCATGGCCTAATGGCTGTTTCGTGTTGACTGTACTGAGTTATCTTGGAGTGTTAGGCAACTTTTGCATTTTGTTTGATGTTCCAGATTAGGTCCCTCCCATACCAATACCCCTCCACACTGACCCCATTCTACCATGAAAATTAGCCTTGGAGGAGACTCTGGGAGAATCAGCCTTACAGCTTCAAGGGTACTGGAGATCAGGCTGCCTTCTACAAGGTATTTTATTCTGTGAATAGCAGCAGTTCAGGACCCTAGAGCCAATGACTAATGTCCTTATAAGGAGAGATTTGCAGACACAGAAGCGGCACAGAGAAGGCCATTGTGAAGATCAAGGCAGAAACCGGAGTTATGGCATCATAAGCCAAGGAATGCCAAGGATTGCTGGCAACCACCTGATGTTAGAAGAGTCGAGGACATGTTCTTCTCCAGAGCTTTTGGATGGTGTGTGGCCCTGCCAACCTTTACATTTTGGACTTCCAGCCTCCGAAATGGTGAGAGATTAAATTTCTGTTGTTTTAAGCTAAACTACATGTGGCTTATTTTTCTGCTTTTCAGCACTTTCAGACCATGCTGAAGTCTAAATTGAATGTCTTAACACTGAAAAAGGAACCTCTCCCAGCGGTCATCTTCCATGAGCCGGAGGCCATTGAGCTGTGCACGACCACACCGCTGATGAAGACAAGGACTCACAGTGGCTGCAAGGTATGGGGCACGTGGCCAGCAGGGGTTCTCTTGCCTCCCTTTTCTTCCTCTCTTGCATCTGCAGGTTACCTACCTGGGCAAAGTCTCCACCACTGGCATGCAGTTTTTGTCAGGCTGCACAGAAAAGCCAGTCATTGAGCTCTGGAAGAAGCACACGCTAGCCCGAGAGGATGTCTTTCCGGCCAATGCCCTCCTGGAAATCCGGCCATTCCAAGTTTGGCTCCATCATCTCGACCACAAAGGGGAGGCCACAGTGCACATGGATACCTTCCAGGTGGCCCGCATCGCCTACTGCACCGCCGACCACAACGTGAGCCCCAACATCTTCGCCTGGGTCTACAGGGAGATCAATGATGACCTGTCCTACCAGATGGACTGCCACGCCGTGGAGTGCGAGAGCAAGCTCGAGGCCAAGAAACTGGCCCACGCCATGATGGAGGCCTTCAGGAAGACTTTCCACAGTATGAAGAGCGACGGGCGGATCCACAGCAACAGCTCCTCCGAAGAGGTTTCCCAGGAATTGGAATCCGATGATGGCTGAATGAACTTGAGACGCTTCAGCAAAGGCAGCATTGGTCACGGAGTTCAAGGGAATAGATGAGTAAGCAACGTTTCAAATTTGGGATGAAAAGACTGCCAAACTATTGGCTGACCAAGGTTTTTAAATTCAGAAGAGCAATTCTAAATCTAAAGAAATGTATCATTAAAGTAATTACGTTACATTGAAACCTGCTGCTGCTGTGACTGTGAGGAGGGTGGGAGTGTGGATGGGGAGGAAGGTTCTAGGCTCTCTTATTTTTCTCATTTCCCAATGCCTCTCTGTGGGAGAGCTCCATGCCAGTTTTCACCACGCTCAGGCAAATACTCTGCAGCTGTTATTGGATGGGCCATTCCGATCTGCCTTATGAAATTCCACAAGAATGTTAGGGGCACCTATGGGATCTCTAGTGGGGTGGGCAGGGTGCTGATGGGGACGCTGGCCGCAGGGAGGAAGGAACATCTCGGGAGGGCCCTCTGTTCCTCTCCCACGGCAGATGCCCTCCTCTGTATGCAAATCAGCACAGCCTTTATTGAGCTTTACAACTAACAACCTGATAGTTGGCAGTTAATTCACAGTTACAGATAATGCTTTTATTTACATAAATATACCAAGTAGTACCCTCTTATTGTATTCACTTCATCTATTTTCTTAGAATACTTGCAATTACTAATGACCCCTTCCCTTTCCCTCCTGCTGCCCTGTCCACCCTCTTTCCCCTTCTAACATCCTTAGAGGGATGAAATCTCAGCATATGTTGCAGGACACCAAAAGGAAGAAAACAATCAAGCAAATAAAATAAACAGTCAAACAAACCAGGAGTTTAAAACAACAACCCCAACAACAGAAGCCTTGGCAAAGAGGAATAAGTGATCAGCAAGTGAACACACTCTATGTCAACTCTCCTTTTATCCAGCTGAGATTTATGGTAACTTATTTAATTAATGGTCCTGTCTGATGCATCCTTGATGGCAAGCTTCAAATCTGATTTGGTATCACCGAGGAAACCTTGCCCCCATCACTCAGCATTGCACTTAGATACAGAATGAGTTAGATAAACTTGGCTTGTCTAGAGACCCATGTCATCTTAACCTAAAGGGAAATCTTATTGCGTTATCATAAAATTGATGATATCTTAGGGTCAGAATTGCCCTTTTTTTTTATTTTGAATGGGAAGTTCTCACTAAAACAATCCTGAGATTTCTTAATTTCATGGTTCTTTAAATATTATAAACACAGAGTCAACATAGAATGAAATTGTATTTGTTAAAATACACACATTGGAGGACAAGAGCAGATGACTACTTTTCGAAGTAATGCTGCTCCTTCCTAAAAGTCTGTTTTCAATCCTGGTAATATTAGGGGCACTGCGGCACCTAAGAAGCCTTAAATGAGAGCTAATCCAATCTAGAGAGCGATGGTGTCAGCATTTCGGTCTGCATATCTGTGTGTCCGTATCTGCGTTTGTGTGCGTGTACGTGTGCCCCTGTGTGTGGGCCCAGTTTTCAGGCATGTAGAATAAGCATGGAGTCATATTGAGGAGGACTCACTTCTTGAAGATATGCTTGTTGCTTTACAACATATGTAAGCTATTCTTTAGCATAAATGCATTCATTCTTTAATAAAAATATGTTTGCATTAATAAAGCTGAGGAGTTTCATACTTTGTGTCTGTCCTTTTTCAAGTAATAAAAA